CGCCGCCGACCCCAGCCCACCGCCAAACTTCCCTGCTGCTCTCGGTCCTCCTGTACGTACTTCCGTTGCTCTGACGCTCCCAGAAGCCGGGGCGTCGGGAAGGAGAGCGCGAATTCACCCTCCTCTGCGCCTCCGTAGGAAAAAATTGGAGCGGGGGTTCACGAGACTGCGCCGCGGCGGGCGCTAGAGCCCCTCGCACAGCGTCGCCAAGGGTGCGGCGTGGAGCCGGGCGCCTGGCGCCAGGGTGCTGGTCGGCGGGCAGCGGCGCCAGCCTCCGACCCGCGACTCCGGCGAGCCAAGGCTGCGCCGGGAGGAGTCGGCGCGGGCCCCGGGGTGCCCCCTTCAACTGGAGCGCCTTCCCCTCCTGCCTTGCGGCGCATCCCCACACCTACACCGGAACGAAGCTCCGGGGCTGTCACTTCTGCGCGCTTCTCGGAAAGGAGTCTGAACTGGGAGCGCTCCGGGGGGTCGTCGGGGAGGATGCCCGGGCGTCGGCTGTGTCCCCAAGCTGCTCGCCGGCGCTGGCGAGGAAGGCAGTCGGGATAACGCCGCCCAAACTTTCCTTCGCAGCAGCGTTGGCAGGAAACGTCCCTCTCTGAGGCTCACGAAAAGCCGAAAAAGACTCGGACGCTTGGAGGAGGCAGGGCCAAGCCTGCGCAGGAGAGGTTCCCCGGAGCCCTGGAGATGTCCTAGGGGACCAGGCTAATCGCCGGCTTGCGCCCAAGCGAAGGGAAGTCCTGCAGGCACGGCGCCTCCTTCCCTGAGCCCCGCAGTGACCGTGACCTCCGCGCGCACCCCCGCGCACGTGCTCGCGGCCGAGGAAGAGGAACGGTCCTGCTGAATCCTCTGGAGGACAGCGACTAGCGAGCAGGCCAGGGGCGCATGGAGGTGCCGCGGGGGCGGTGCGGCTCGCCAGCTGCGCGGAGGAGCGTGCACGCCGCGCCCCGGCCTCCCCGGGGACCTGGCCGGCCGCTGCCCGCACTTCCTGCCGCTGGTCTCCCAGGCGCGAGCCGCCGCTTGCAGCACAGAACCCGTTGAGCTTCGTGCCCGGCAGCACCCCCGGTCCCCCGCGCGGGGCGGACTTGCGGCGGGACAGGTGTAGCCCGCAGCCGCAGGCGCTGCGCTCAGGACTGGGCGGGCTCGGCTGGCCGGTCCCCGCCACGCAGGCCGGTCCCCGCCACGCAGGCCGGTCGGTGAGCCACTTCGCACCGCCACAGCCCTAGCATCGGGCCACCAGCCGGGGTGAAGAAAGTCACGGCGGAGCCCGGCTCCCCAGTCCTGATGCTGGCTGCCGGTGGCGGGCTCCACGCCGGCCCCGGGACCTAGGCAGCCGCGCGAGACCGCTGCGGGCGCCTCCCCCATGCTGCTCGGAGCGTCCTGGCTGTGCGCATCCAAGGCGGCCGCCGCTGCTGCGCAGAGCGAGGGCGACGAGGACAGGCCAGGCGAGCGACGGCGGCGTCGGGCGGCGGCCACCGCCGCGGGGGCGGGCGAGGACATGGACGAGTCGTCGCTGCTGGACCTGCTGGAGTGCTCCGTGTGTCTGGAGCGCCTGGACACCACGGCCAAGGTGCTGCCATGCCAACACACTTTCTGCCGCCGCTGCCTGGAGAGCATCGTGTGCTCGCGCCACGAGCTGCGCTGCCCCGAGTGCCGCATCCTGGTGGGCTGCGGCGTGGACGAACTGCCCGCCAACATCTTGCTGGTGCGACTGCTGGACGGCATCCGTCAGCGGCCCCGCGCGGGCACCAGCCCCGGCGGCAGCCCGCCCGCGCGTCCCATCCCAGGCCAGAGTGCGGCCCCCACGCTCGCGGGCGGCGGGGGCGGCGCGGCAGGCAGCACCCCGGGTTCCCCGGTTTTCCTCTCCGCGGCCGCGGGCAGCACCGCCGGCAGTCTGCGGGAGCTGGCGACCAGCAGGACCGCGCCGGCGGCAAAGGTGAGTATCTGTCTCGGCGGAAGTGGCCACGGCCCGGTGACCACATGCTGTCTGTTGCTTGCAGAATCCCTGCCTGCTTCCCTATGGCAAGGCCCTCTACAGCTACGAGGGGAAGGAACCTGGTGACCTCAAGTTCAACAAGGGGGACATCATCGTCCTGCGGCGCAAGGTGGATGAACAGTGGTACCACGGCGAGCTGCACGGCACACAGGGCTTCCTCCCAGCCAGCTATATCCAGTGCATCCAGCCCTTGCCACACGCCCCGCCCCAGGGAAAAGCACTTTATGATTTCGAGATGAAGGACAAAGACCAAGACAAGGACTGTCTGACCTTCACCAAGGTAAGGTGAGCCCCGGGGTGGGCCCCGCCAGCTGCTTGTGTCCACGGTGGACCCGGAACTGCAGGACGAGATTCTGACGGTGCTCAGGAGAGTGGATGAGAACTGGGCGGAAGGCATGCTGGGAGACAAGATCGGGATCTTCCCGCTCCTGTACGTGGAGGTAAGACCGTGCCGCCCTCCCACACTTGGCTCATGCAGCCTCCCCTCTCCCCTTTCTCACTCAGCTCAATGACTCCGCCAAGCAGCTCATTGAGATGGACAAGCCATGCCCAGCCGCTGCATCCAGCTGCAATGCCTCCCTGCCCTCTGACTCCGGCGCTGTGGCCAGCGTGGCCCCAAGTCCCACTTTAAGCAGCTCAGGGGCGGTCAGTGCCTTTCAGCGGCGTGTGGATGGCAAGAAGAACACCAAGAAACGCCACTCCTTCACCGCGCTCAGTGTGACGCACAGATCCTCCCAGGCTGCCAGCCACAGGCATTCCATGGAAATTAGTGCTCCAGTGTTGATCAGCTCCAGCGATCCCCGAGCCGCGGCCAGGATTGGAGACCTTGCTCATCTGTCGTGCGCTGCTCCCACCCAGGTAACATCCCGCGGGCCAGGGCAGGCATCCCTCCTCACTCCTGTCCCCTCTTGTCTGTTTCCAGGATGTCTCCTCCTCGGCGGGATCTACCCCCACGGCTGTCCCACGGGCTGCCTCGGTGTCTGGAGAGCAGGGCACGCCTCCCAAGGTCCAGCTGCCCCTCAACGTGTGAGCTGCCCTTTGTGTCTGTCGGGGTCCTGCCACTGACACTGGCCCCATGCTTTGCCCGCAGGTACCTGGCGCTCTACGCCTACAAGCCCCAGAAGAGTGACGAGCTGGAGCTGCACAAGGGAGAGATGTACCGGGTCCTCGAGAAGTGTCAGGATGGCTGGTTCAAGGGGGCGTCTCTGAGGACCGGGGTCTCTGGGGTGTTCCCCGGAAACTACGTGACACCCGTTTCCAGGTGAGGGCATGGTGGTGGCAGCCTGGGCAAGGTCATCAGAATTCCTTCTGCTTTCTCTCCACAGGGTGCCTGCAGGAGGGGCAGGGCCGCCCCGGAATAATGTAGTCGGAGGGTCTCCACTGGCCAAAGGGATAACCACAACCATGCACCCAGGCAGTGGGAGTCTGAGCAGCCTGGCCACTGCCACCAGGCCCGCCCTGCCCATCACCACTCCCCAGGCCCACGCCCAGCACCCCACAGCCTCGCCCCCAACAGGCAGCTGTCTACGGCACTCAGCCCAGCCAACGGCCAGCCAAGCCCGGAGCACCATTTCAACAGGTACCTTCACAGGGGCCTCACCCTGCAGGGCATCAACCTGCTGTCTCTCCAACCCCGTCTCCAGCTGCCCACTCTGCAGCCCAGGCTCAGGACCGGCCAACTGCCACCGTGTCACCCCTGCGCACCCAGAACTCTCCATCCCGCCTGCCTGCCACCAGCCTCAGGCCCCACTCGGTGGTGTCCCCGCAGCACAGCCACCAGCCCCCGGTGCAGATGTGCCCACGGCCGGCCATCCCCCTCACATCAGCAGCATCAGCCATCACACCTCCCAACGTCAGTGCCGCAAACCTCAACGGGGAGGCTGGAGGGGGGCCCATCGGTGTTCTGTCCACATCCAGCCCCACCAACACGGGATGCAAACTAGACGAGAAGAAAAGTGAAAAGGTAAGAGGCCCATCCTGGACGAGCCCTGGGCTCTCTTAACTTTGCAATTCTACGGGTTTCGCAGACCCCCAAAACCATCCACAGACCACTGATGAAGACCCCGGGACTCACTGCCCTCAGAGCCTTCATACGGCAGCACCTAACCCACCTGCAGCACGAGGATCTCCCTGGAGCTCTTGCTCCAGCCCAGCCCGGTTTTGCTGACAGCCCCTCTGCAGCCCAGTGGTATGCAGGTGACATGTCCCCTGAGGCCACGCGTCATCACAGCCTGAGGGAAGCAGTGGTTTCAACCCTGCTGTGGGTTGAGGACAATTGTCTAGAGGAAAGGACCCCATCCTGGCACTTCTCCTTTAGCTGAGAGGTGATACTTTCTTTTCCAACATAGTGAGAAAGCAACACTTGCATATCAACCACATTAAGACATCTGCTTTCAGAAAAGAAGGCGTTGTGCCCAACATCTGCATGGCACCAAACATCTGTACTGTAGCCTTGTTGATGACCAGAGCAGGCAAGGCGGCATCTCCCAGGTGCCCAGCACTTGAGCCCCATGTTTGATCCCCACAGCCACCCTCTATGACAGGTGCTGTCGCTATCCCCAGTTTACAGATGGGAGAACTGAACAGAAGACATAAGGCATTTGTTCAAGGGTGCATGGCTGGTGAGTAGTGAAGCCAGCTAAGATGGCCATGAGGCTGAGAAAAAGAGAGTAATAAGGAGAGGAGTCCAGATGCCAGCCCCTGTTAGTCCTGAGGGTGCCAAGGTCATAGGGAGGTGACATCAGACTGGCTGAATTAGTGTCTCAGGGGGCAGCCAACACTTGTCACTCAGGAAGTCTCGCAGGGTAGAGGTCATCCCGAGCAGCCATGGGGTGCTCTCTGCTGCCCTGTGGGAGGAGGAGGAGGAGGATGGAGACGAACAATGCTGTACTGGCATGTGGAGGGGTGGAGCACACTGGGTACAGGCTCCTAACCTCTGTCTTGGCCTCATTCCCCTCCTCTCCTCCTGGATCCCCTGGGCTCACCTGGCTGCTTGCCTGGGCACAGGGACCTGGGACATTATGACCTCCGGCTCTCTCTAGCTGGGACCTCATGGAGGGCGGTTCGCTGTTCTCTAGCTTGGAGCTTGGGGCATCTGTGGATGGTTTGATTTGTGTGGTTTCTGTCTTAAAAGAATGTCTAGAAGAAGCGGCAGATAAAAGGCCTGGAGCTCACTGGAGAGTTGGGTTTGAGATACTTCAGCCATGGAAGGGAGAACTGAAGAGCCAAGCTGTGTCATTGCTTCAGGCAAGAGGACACCGATAGGGAAACAGAGGGACAGGCAGCCTGAGGGCATTTCTCACCTGCTGCTGCCAAAAAGAATCTGACAGCTGTTCAGAAAGGCAGGAGAAGAAACCCTAAGACGTGTCAAGAAATCCATGAGAGGGGAACATCTCAATGGAGAGGTGAGGGGGAGGCCGGGGCCCTGCAGACGTCAGGTTGGGTGGCGAGGGTCCCCCCACACAGGTCTCTCTGTGCTCAAGCTCCAGTCACCATGCTGTCACCACAGTTGCTGTGTCTGCTGGCAGCTGGAGGGTGCACCTGTGCCTTCCACTCAGCAAACTGAGTTTGAGCAAATACGGAAAAACAAGTTTATTGCGGCTATGCTTCTGGCAGCGTTCCTGCCCACAGGCCAGAGACTGGTGTATTTCCTCCAGTTTGGAGCTTCTGGTATGTTCTCGGTGACTGGTCAAGGCTGGGCTATTTCAGGACTTGGAGAACCTCCTCGGCCTGTTATTGCTCGGGAAGTTTCCAGAAGGCTGTAGATGCGTAGCTGGCTGTCCAGTCCCATTGCATCTTCCCTCTTGAGCAAATAGCTAAACGTGCGCTTCATCCCTCCACTCAGGCTGTGCTAATAGGAAACCAAAGCGGCCAAGGGGCTGGACATGTGGATGGAGGGCTCTGCCTCGCAGCACCTCCAAAACAGTTGCCACTTACAGAGAGCACACTAAGTGCAGACGCTGTGCTGTGTGCTCTGCAAATGTCACTCCTCGGCCTCCCCTCTGCACCGAGACAACTGCTACCATGAGAATCCTGTCTTGAGGAAGCCCAGAGGGGCAAGGTGCCTGCCCAGGTCACAAGGTTGATGAGCAATTGGCCAAGTCACTGTTTTATCACCACGGAATCACTGCTGGAGTTTGGTAATGGTCGTTGTATGTGAATGCCTCTGTGCTCCCCTACAAAATGACTGAAGCAGACTCAGACCTCAACGGTGCATTCTAGGGATGCCTTCCAGTTACTGAATGGCGTACTGGGGTTATGTGCATTGCCTTGCTTAATTTTCACGATAAGGCAGTAGAGCCACAGTTAAAATTTGGCCTCAGCAAGTCCCGGGTTCGAATGCGGCTTGTGCAGCTTTTGAGTTGATTACCCTGTGTCTCTTGTTCAGCATCTCAGAGCCTGTTTTTTCTTCAGGGCTGCTTTGAGAATTCAGTGAATGAATGTATGGGCAAGACTTAGGACAGTGCCCGGCTCATAGTCAGCTCTCAAGAAATAGGTCTCAGCATAGTAATAATTATCATTATATTTAGATAATTATGTAGTCCGTTTTACACATGAGGGAAGTGGGGCTAAGAGCAGTTCAGGAACTTGTTCAAGATCAGCCAACTAATAAATACCAGGGACACCCAGCTCCATCTGTTGCCAAAGCTGTCGCAGCATCACGCACTTCCCGCAGAACACCGTGCTGTGGCTGTTTATCTTCTTGAAGTTCCTCAGGGAGTCAGTCTCTTTTGTTTCAGGAGCTCCCTGACACCGTGGTGAACTTGGCCGGTCATCCAAACCCACTCCCGCGCCCAGCCCGGGGCCATGACCCCTAAGAGGGGGAGAGCAGTGTTCATTTTGCTCTTCACCATCGTTTTGAGTGCTGTAAATGGTAATAATCCTGATGCCCAGGGCTCAGCTTCCAAGAACAAGGATGCCCTCAGCTCCCTGTCCCTGCCTGCACCTCCGGCTGCTTCCTCTCCTGCAGGAGGAAGGGCAGGGAACAACTGCTTCACCACTGATAACAGCAAGAGAGCAACACGATGCGGCGGTCACGTCTTCCACCAAAAACAAGCTAGAGAAGCACAATAGCTCAGCACTTCACTGGCTGCTGCCTCCCGTTCCCTGCTATTTTCATGAACCAATTTTCTTTATCTTCTGTCTTTGGCAAGGGCAGCATTTTTGAAGATGCATGTTAATGTTTAAAATACCCAATAGCTGGTGCACAATTTTTCTGTTTCTTTTAATTATCTCGTTCACTTTTTCCTCTGTATTCATTGTAGATCTTCTATTCCTCTGCCCTCTCTAAAAATGCGTTGCATATTTATATTGTTATAAACCCTCCTGTGCTCTTCCAGTAACTGTTCTCAGCATAACCAGAGAGGTGCCCTTTCCCCACTAAAATTTTAACAGAGCACAGCTTTTAATTACCTTTTCCCCATCTCCGACAGGAAAATTTCCGAACATAAAATAATAATCAAAAAACTTCCAAGTATAACTTGCAACCCGAGAGCCAGACTCAACAAAGATAAGTCCCCGTTTCTTTCTTCTGAATATCTAAAGTTTCCTGCAAGCCCCAGTGGTGCCTCTCACATGTCCCAGGCCTCTGGCCAGGTTCCAGCCTCACTCACTGCTTGCTAGATGTCCCACTGGAGCGTATGCTCTCGGTGCCCAGCAAGAAAAGGTGCTCCCTTCTCTGAGCCAGGCCTCCCCGCAAGACCTTGGCACCTTCCGCCTGTTTTCCTGACTGCCTGTGGGTTGAGGTGGCATATGAGAACTACTTGACTGTCTTTTAAAACTCATGTTGCTTCCTTTGACTTCCTATCTGCTGTGTCGGCCAAAATACTGTTATTCAACAGATTGCTAGAGGGTGGGAATTGGCATAGAGTTTGGTATAAAGTCAAGGCTGGACACACAAAGGAGTCCCTGGCCATGCAGGCACAGAGCACATTCTTGTGGCTGTCACCCAGCTGTGCCACATGAGGTCACAGTCCTTCGACCTGCTGTCTCCATGCCTGTCCCCTCCCCAGGCTGCAGGCGCTGGGGTTGCCTTCCCTGTAAACTCCTCCTGTGACTGTCCCCATCAGCAGCCCCACCATCCCCTGCTTAGCTGGCTTGGCTCCTCAGAAGCACCTCTGCAGCCAGGGCCACATCCTGCTGACTGCATGGCCTTCAAGCCCCCCACAACCCCCGCCATCCCTGTGCCTCCACCTCTATCTCAGCTCCTTGGATGCTCCCAGCGTCCACCAGACAACCCCAGCCTCCTCAGTTGGCCCTAGAGGCACCAAGGTGTGCCATCCTCTGGCCTTTCTTTTTTTTTTTTTTTTTTGAGACCGAGTCTCGCTCTTGTCTCCTAGGCTGGAGTGCAGTGGCGTGATCTTGTCACTGCAACCTCTGCCTTCTGGGTTCAAGCGATTCTCCTGCCTCAGCCTCCCAAGTAGCTGGGATTACAGGCGCTTGCCACCACGCTCAGCTAATTCTCATATTTTTGGTAGAGATGGGGTTTCACCATGTTGGCCAGGCTGGTCTCGAACTCCTGACCTGAGGTGATCCGTCCACCTTGGCCTCCCAAAGTGCTGGGATTACAGGCATGAGCCACCCTGCCTGGTCATCCCACTGCCTTTCTTACCTCACCAGGCACCTCGACCCTTGGCCCATCCACACTCTGGCCCGCACCTGCTTTTTGCTAGATTTACCTGTTCCACACCTCTGACCACTCCCTTGGCCACATCACTCACCAGCCCAGGCCTTTTCATTATCCCTATATCAGCCCAGCTCTTGAGGCCCGCCCCCTCCTGTGGAGTTACCTCCTGCCCTATCAGCTAATCAACAGCAAAGCTTCCCTGGTCCATCATATCTAGTACCATTGTTTCAAAACAACATTGCAACTTTCTCCTTTTTATTTTTCCCCTCTTAAATTAAAAAGAAACTCACAAGTGATGCAATAAATCAAATAACAGAAAAGGGTATAACAAAACTGAAGTACTGCCCTGTCTCCCTCTGACCCTGCCTGCCCTGAGACCTGGTATCAACAGTCGAGGCCCTGTTTATTTCTGTGCTTTCCTGGGACTGTCTGCAGGTGCTCCCAGGCCTCTGAGGATCCACTTGTGTCTGAACATCTCTACCCAGTGACAACTATCTCCCCAGTCTCAGGTCACAAAAACATCTTTGTGTGTACCTGGTGGAGTTAAAGTGTACGATTGTGTTCAATCCTTTATTCCCAAAGCTGGTGAGTTTTTACCTCCCCTTCTGGTGCTGAAAATAGTACGTAACCCATCAGCGTGTGCAGCGCAGCATGTGCAGGGTTCTGCAGATTGAGGTTCTCATGGGTTATCATGGCTAACTTTGCAAATTGAGTCCCTTTCTATCTGCTTCCCATGGTACCTGACCCAGCGTTTGGTGTGTGCCCAACCAATGCAAACTGATCTTAAATATTGCCTGAGGCAAAGAGAATTAAGACGGGAAATCTGTTTGAAAGAAGTGGTGGGACAGCCACCTGTCTCCACATGGCTTAATCAAGAAGGTAACTGAATAAATGTGCACTTACGGGTCACATGTACAGGTTTACTTCATTTTCATGAAATGACTTGTATCTCTGTTTAATGTTGCTTTTTGCAAATCAAATTGTATTCCCTTTGGCTCCTTAAAATTTCAGAGACAATTTTCCATAACTTTTAATTGACCTTTAACTGGCACTGAATCTTAATTTAAGCTTTCAATTGCTTTTGCCAAGTTTTTATACTAATGTTCTACTAAACAGTTAAGGCCCCTAGAGGAGCCCCCATCTTAATCATAACAAAAAAATCTATTACTTTACCATTTGTATAATGTTTTATAGTTTTCCTGTATAGAGTGTAGTATGAATAAACGCCTTCAAAATTCTCCTTTTTAAATATCAGATTTCTAGATGATTCTTTAAAGTGGA